CAGCACTTTGGGAAGCCAAGGTGGGCTGATCACTTGATCCCAGGAGTTTGAGACCAGCCTGGGCACCATGGTGAAACCTCGTCTTTACCAAAAAATACAAAAATTAGCTGGGTGTGGTGGTGCACACCTGTAGTCTCAACTATTGGGGAGGCTAAGGTAGGATCACTTGATCCCAGGAGGCGGAGGTTGCAGTGAGTTGCAGTCACACCCCTGCACTCCAGCCTGGGTGACAGCTAGACCCTGTCTCAAAAAAAAAAAAAAAGACTGGGAAGAGAGCTAGAGGGACTAGGAGATAATGTGTATGTAGGTTTATGTGATGGGATATCACCCTGAAGAGTTGTGTCTTTTGTGGCCAGTGACAAATCCAGGAAATGAATGTTGCTGATAGGGATAAATCTTGAGGCTGAGGGCGGGTGGTACAGATGTGTATGGGAAACCCCAACCCCTATATATTGTAAATAGATGGGCTGGGCTAAACATTGTTGCCGTTTCATACTTCTACCAACTCAGCTTTTACACAATAAAGCTCTACTGTCTCTGGTTTGCTTTGGGCTGTTTCCGATGAATGCCATTAGCGGGGGGTGGGCTGAGTGATGGTCTTTTCATATAAGCAATTGGGTGATGCTGTGGGGAGATAAGTGGTCAGGCTTAAGCCAGCCTTGCCTGTGACGCCTGGGACTAGAAGCCGGGGATGGGCAGCTGTGCCACTCTGTCAAGATGCCTTGTGGGCCCCCACTCCACAGCATGGCCCACTGTTCACTGAGGGGATAAAAGGTTGGACAGTGAGACACTGGGCCAAGGAAGACTACGTTGCCATGGCACTCACTGCCGTGGGATGCAGGGATGGAAAGGAGTGGCACTGCTAGGGGCACAGCTGGTTTGGCAAGAAAAACGGGGGCCCTGTCAGTTGCCAGGACGCTAGGGGGCAAGGTCTACAGGCGGGGCTCCTGGAAATAAAGACTCCGAGAGGCGGTGCGGCGAGAGGAGGGGCGGAAGTGACGTCGTGTGGGGCGGGTCCGACCGCGCACAATGGGCCATGGAGTTCCCGTTCGATGTGGACGCGCTGTTCCCGGAGCGGATCACGGTGCTGGACCAGCACCTGAGGCCCCCAGCCCGCCGACCCGGAACCACAACGCCGGCCCGGTGACAGCTCAAACCCACCCTCTGGCCCTTTTCTCCCGGTTCCTCTCCAAACCTGGTCCAGGCACCACGCCCCCTTCTCACTGACTAGTGATCGCCCCTTTTGATGTCCAGGCCTGCCTTTTTGGTGACCTCTGACCCTGGGCCTAGTGGGATTGATCAGCGCTTGGATCTGTGACCTTTCACCCCGGGCCCAAAATGTCCCAATCAAAGGATGTGGTTGACCTGGCCTTTCTGCTTCCTCACAATAACCTTAAGGGAGGAGGGAGTGTGCCACCTTGAAAGGTGTGACAGAAGTTTGGGTTTCAGAAGGGTGGTATCTGACTCTTTATTTCTTCTCTTTCTCTAGTGTTGATCTACAGCAGCAAATTATGACCATTATAGATGAACTGGGCAAGGCTTCTGCCAAGGTACTGGAGAGTTTTTAGATGGAGTAAAGGGATTGCAGAAAGTCTGACTTAATCTTCCCTGCAGGCCCAGAATCTTTCCGCTCCTATCACTAGTGCATCAAGGATGCAGAGTAACCGCCATGTTGTTTATATTCTCAAAGACAGTTCAGCCCGACCGTGAGTGCCACATGCTCTTCCATCCCATACTTCTAGCCTGTTCATTATTTTCCCCGTCCTACAGGGCTGGAAAAGGAGCCATTATTGGTTTCATCAAAGTTGGATACAAGAAGCTCTTTGTACTGGTGAGTGTTATTGGATGCTAGGAGTTCGTATATTCCTAAAACATTTTTATTGTTTCTCTCTTAGGATGATCGTGAGGCTCATAATGAGGTAGAACCACTTTGCATCCTGGACTTTTACATCCATGAGTCTGTGCAACGCCATGGCCATGGGCGAGAACTCTTCCAGTATATGTTGCAGGTATCACTGACCTCTTCACTGGTTCATCCAAATCCTCCTACCCTGAGTCTCCTTTTCCCTGCAGAAGGAGCGAGTGGAACCGCACCAACTGGCAATTGACCGACCCTCACAGAAGCTGCTGAAATTCCTGAATAAGCACTACAATCTGGAGACCACAGTCCCACAGGTTAGAGGTTTCAGAGAATAGATCCCCACTGACATGATTGTATTTTGTTTGTTTCATCTTCCAGGTGAACAACTTTGTGATCTTTGAAGGCTTCTTTGCCCATCAACATCGTAAGTTTTTGCATTTTGTTGGTCACGTAGTCGCTTACCCTGCCTATGTCCCCTCCACTGCCAGCTCCAGCAAGGAAGCTGCCACCCAAGAGAGCAGAGGGAGACATCAAGCCATACTCCTCTAGTGACCGAGAATGTAAGAGGGGCAAGGGTCGGGTGTCTGGGCCTTCTGTCTTGCTCTTCATTCTCCCTGTCCCCAGTTCTGAAGGTAGCTGTGGAGCCTCCTTGGCCCCTAAACAGGGCCCCTCGCCGCGCCACACCTCCAGCCCACCCACCCCCCCGCTCCAGCAGCCTGGGAAACTCACCAGAACGAGGTCCCCTCCGCCCCTTTGTGCCAGAGCAGGAGCTGCTGCGTTCCTTGCGCCTCTGCCCCCCACACCCTACCGCCCGCCTTCTGTTGGCTGCTGACCCTGGGGGCAGCCCAGCTCAACGTCGTCGCACCAGGTAATAGGAGTTGAAGGGCTAAGGAGCCTCACAGCTATAAAAGAGGATGTTAGAAATGGCAAAGGGCAATTTGAATCCATCAGAGAGATGGATCAATAAGATGGGTGGCTTGGGGGGGGTCCTGAAACCTTTCAAGAAAAATATTTGTGCAAGTGATCTGGGAAAAAAATGCAGTGAAGGAGCAGAATAGGACCTTATATGGAGCCTAGGGACCCTGGCTTTAATGTGAGAGTTATGTGGAATGGTAGGAAGAACACCGAGATCCATCGAGTTGGGGGAACAGAGCCTTCTAAGATTGGGAAAATCTTCGCTTAATACTTGCTGGGGAAGGGGCAGTGTCTGACAGAGAGTGGGAAGCCACTGGCTTGTGTGCCAAGAGTCCATCGCAGCAGGCAGGGAGTGGGCATTTCCTTTATTTCTCTCCCTTTCTCTTCACCTCTGACTTCTCTGTTTTTCTCTCCCCCGCCCCCCGCCATTTCCCATCTCCCTTCCTCCCATCCATAACATCCTTCCACAGCTCCCTTCCCCGCTCTGAGGAGAGTCGATACTAACAGCTACCCTCTCCCTGCCCTGGGAGACCTGGGGTGGGCAGGGAACCCCTCCCTGAGAACCTCAGACCCACTCTTCCATTGCATCCTGTAGGACCCAGTGGAACCTGACAGAGCCCATAGGATTCCCTCTTCTACTTTCTTAGACAGCAGGGATGTCAGGGTCTCAAACTGCCTAACACTTTGTAGCTTTTCTTAACACAAAAGCACCCCTTCTCTCCTAACTTGGGCTCTGAATACTTTCCCAACAGGAAGTCTGATCTGTTGCCAGACTTCTTGGTTAGATGGCTCATACATTTATCTAGAGAAGCACACTCTTGCTTGCTGTCAAACTTTAGACCACCATGGAAGGTCTAAGGGCATCCTGTGCCAGGGAAACTTTTTAAGGAATTTTATCTATGGGATAAACCCCATATTCCCTCTAGTGTCTACTGGTGGCTCTAATACTGCTTTGTGCTGCCTGCCACACTTGCCCTTTGAGCCTGCGAATGGCCGCTAGTGAGCAAGCTCTGCTTCAGAGCAGTCTAGTTAGGTAGAACAGGGACTTACCAGCTTCCCAAAGGGATCTACTCACCATTGCCAAACTCTTCATTTCCACATTTTGTGTAGGTGTCAGGGAACCCCAAACTGGTGTTGCTTTGGGGTCTCTAAAGGAGATTGGCTGACACCACCATTTCCCCCAGATCCAGATTCTCTGAGGGAGGTTGTTTCTTGAGAGTAGATCCAGAGTGTCAAGGATCTGTTAGATCCTGGAATCCCTTCTTGCATCCATCCCTCCCTGGTAGCTAGGTCCCGATATACTCCTGTCTTGTGAGATTGTCGAGATGAGATGGGGGACCACTCTTCCTCTGTCCTTCCTCTCTCCTTTCCTCCATAGCAAGGACGACCTTCCCTGCTCCATGCCCAGAGTATAGCTAGATCCCTTCCCCTCCCTACCCTCTGAATGTGTGCTAGATCAGGTGCCCCACTGTGTTTCCTGAAATCCTTGGGAGCCGGATCTCCCCATCTCCCCTACTCACTCTTCCCTTTTCTTCTCTCAGTGTTGTCTGAATAAAGTGTGAAATCTTTTGTGTTTTCTAAATTGACATTTTCAATGAAAAAAAGAATCACAAA